TGGCATATTTTAATAAATAACTGTTGAACGAATAAAGCTTAATAAATAGGAAAACAGTTTAGGTTTCAATACACCGATATGCAAAAGAGAAGAATATTTACCGCTCAGAGAAGTCCAAAAGACACAAATGCAATTGGACAGCTCTTGGTAATACCGGAAAGGTGCTTGAGAAACTCTAAAAGGTGTATCACGAGGTCGCGTTACAACTACTAGTGAGAGTGGCTGAAGCCCTAGACATTGTCAACCCTGAGACTACACCCTATGTGTTGCTAAAAGGCCGAGGAGAATGCAAAACGGCCGGGGAGGGGGGAGTGTGTTGCAAAAACACCCGCCCCTTTCCTTCTCTCTTAACCTTCCAGCTGTGCACTTCACTCCTGGAGGGCCCCACCAGGGGTCAGACAGGGGCGGGCGGGGAGCCAAATGCCCTCGAAGGGGAACAGCGGCGCCAACAGTGACAGTAGTGAATGGACCCGAAAGGGAGACAAGCCAACTCTTTCGTGGGGGGCCCAACTGGCGCGTCCCAGTTAGCTAACCTCCCCTCTCCACCACCATCCCACCAGCAATAGGCGGGGAAAGAGGGGACACTGTCCTCCGTCCCGCCCCGCTGGCCTCGGAGCAGAGCCTGCCGGGGTCTGGTCGCAGGACTGTCTGCAAACTCACCTCTGCCGCCGGCTCCACCTCCGCTCACATTCCGGCCCCGCCGCCTTCCCCCCGCCCCCCCCAGGCCCTTTGTTTTGATTCCCGACTCCGCAGCTCCCGCCGCCGCCGCCAAGCGCACCCTTCACTTCCGCTTCCGCACCGCACCGCCCCTGTCGCAAAACCGACGCCCTTCTCTCCTCTTCGCCCCGCCCCTTCCTCGCCCCGCCTCCGCCGCCGCGTCCTGTCCGCGCGGGGCATGCTGGGAACCCCGGGGGGGGCGGGGCCTCGCGGCCCTGCAGCCTCGTCAGGCTCAGTCCCCTCCCGATAAACCCCTAAATAGGGACTTTCCCGGGGGGTGACCCTGGCTTTTTTGGCGAAAACCCCCAGTTTAAGGAGGCCTTCCCCCTGGCTTCACGTTGTGGAGTCGAAAGGAACCTTGAAGCGGAGAATGAGCTCGTGACGTGGACCCGAGGAAAAAACCTGCCAACCAGGATTTAATAGAATTCAGCTCTTTCAGGCTTTGGAGGGAAGGCGATTTGAACGGGATTTCAATGAAAAACCCTGTCCCTTCGGCTTTTTTTTTTTCCTCTCTCGGGTCTCGTCACGTGATGGTCCTACTTTATTTTTAAAAATTAAATGGCGCATATTCCCCAGCATCCTAAATCTAGTGCAACCTAGTGGCAAGTGGAGAAAAAAATAACTGCCAACCTGGCTTCCTACGAGGTCCCCCGGAGTTCTCGCAAAGTTGCGACCCAGTTGGCAAAAATACAGTGTGTGCAAAGACTCAACTGGACATTGCCACCAAGAATCAAGAGATTTTTGGGGACTTTAGCAAGAAAACGTTATTTTTAAAAGCCCTGCTCCAAAGCTGGTTACAAATGAATACTGCGTTTCCAGTGACAGGTTGGGCGAGCAGAAAGGAAATCTTACGGTTAGTTTCAAACACTTTGTGTTTTAGGTGGCAATGTCGTTTGTTTGTTTGTCTGTTCTTTAAGACGGAGTCTTGCCCTGTCGCCTAGGCTAGAGTGCAGTGGTGTGATCTCGGCTCACTGCAACCGCCACCTCCCGGTTTCCCGTGATTCTCCTGCCTCAGCCTCCTGAGTAGCTGGGATTACAGGTGCGTGCCACCACATCCGGCTAATTTTTTGTGTGGGTAATCATTTTGAAACCTTCTCTCCTAGACACCATGCCACAAGGAGAGTGATCTCTTCCCCTGTTTTCACAATGGAGGACTCCGGAAAGACTTTCAGCTCCGAGGAGGAAGAAGCTAACTATTGGAAAGATCTGGCGATGACCTACAAACAGAGGTCAGTCCGAGTTCACCTGCTTTTCCTTTTTTTTACTACGTGATGATTAACAATTTTGCTGTAGGGCAGAAAATACGCAAGAGGAACTCCGAGAATTCCAGGAGGGAAGCCGAGAATATGAAGCTGAATTGGAGACGCAGCTGCAACAAATTGAAACCAGGAACAGAGACCTCCTGTCCGAAAATAACCGCCTTCGCATGGAGCTGGAAACCATCAAGGTGAGGGGCTGAGAGGAAGTGTGCTCAGGTGTGTCATTCACTCAGTGTCTGTGTTGTCCTTCAGGAGAAGTTTGAAGTGCAGCACTCTGAAGGCTACCGGCAGATCTCAGCCTTGGAGGATGACCTCGCGCAGACCAAAGCCATTAAAGACCAATTGCAGAAATACATCAGAGAGCTGGAGCAAGCAAATGACGACCTGGAAAGAGCCAAGCGGTATGGGTGGAAGGGAAAAGCACGAGTGGGAGCTCTTGGATAACTCTGCTTTTCTCTTCGCCAGCGCCACGATCATGTCTCTCGAAGACTTTGAGCAGCGCTTGAATCAGGCCATCGAAAGAAATGCCTTCCTGGAAAGTGAACTTGATGAAAAAGAGAATCTCCTGGAATCTGTTCAGAGACTGAAGGATGAAGCCAGAGGTCAGGAGGCCTTGGTGTCTTCACCAGCATGGACTTGAATTCCTGAATCCTTTTTCTGGCACAGATTTGCGGCAGGAACTGGCCGTGCAGCAGAAGCAGGAGAAACCCAGGACCCCCATGCCCAGCTCAGTGGAAGCTGAGAGGACAGACACAGCTGTGCAGGCCACGGGCTCCGTGCCGTCCACGCCCATTGCTCACCGAGGACCCAGCTCAAGTTTAAACACACCTGGGAGCTTCAGACGTGGTAAGGGGAGTGGGAATTGCAGGATTTTCTCGTGAGTTACATGCTCTTCCCTTTGCACACCCAGGCCTGGACGACTCCACCGGGGGGACCCCCCTCACACCTGCGGCCCGGATATCAGCCCTCAACATTGTGGGAGACCTACTGCGGAAAGTCGGGGTAAGACCACACTTTCCTGGCGTTTGGTGCCTAACTTGAGAGATAAAAGTGTATTTCTGTCCAGGCACTGGAGTCCAAACTCGCTTCCTGCCGGAACCTCGTGTACGATCAGTCCCCAAACCGAACAGGTGGCCCAGCCTCTGGGCGGAGCAGCAAGAACAGAGATGGCGGGGAGAGACGGCCAAGCAGCACCAGCGTGCCTTTGGGTGATAAGGGGTCAGTACCTTCTAATAAACCTCTCGCTGGCGACCTGATCAAATTTCCTCTGCTTCTTTTCCAGGTTGGACACGAGTTGCCGCTGGTTGTCCAAATCAACAACCAGGTCGTCCAGCTCCTGCTGAAGCCTGTTCTTGGTCTTTTCCAGTTTATCATAAGCGGCCGCCTTCTCCTCGTACTGCTGGGTGAGGTTCTCGATCTCCTTCTGGAACCTCTTCTTCCCCTCTTCCAGAGCTTCCACGGTGCTGGCAAAGTCCTGCAGCTTCTTCTTCGAGTCGGAGAGCTACAAGGACAGCGTCCAGGGTAGGGTGAGAGGGGGACCATGAGTGGCCCCTGTCCCTGGCCCCACAGACTCTGAGAAGCGAAGACCATGTCTCCTCGTTGGAGAAACCCAATAGCAGGGGAAGCTGGGGGGTCAAGCACCATCGCACCAACACTCCACCGCGATCTGCCTGCGGGGGATCTCAGCGCAGAGAAGTTGAGAGGACCCATGAAGGAAGCAAGGACACGGGGCAGGCACCTGGATGTTGAGAGTGGAGATGTGGCGCTCCAGGTTCTGCTTGGCCTCCATCTCCTCGTCCAGCTGGTCTTGCAGGCTGTTCCGCTCCTCCTCCAGCTGGCGCAGCTTCGTAGACACGTTGAGCTTCTGCCGGGTTTCTTCTTGAAGCAGCTCCTGCAAAAGGGATGCAAAGAGGTCCCAGGGACCTGCCCCGAGGAAGGCCACCCCCCAGGTCCCCTGGATGATGTGGCAGGACACTCACCTGGGTGTCCTGGAGCTGGGAACTGAGGGACGCCACGTCCTTGGCCAGCTTAATGGCCTTCCCCTCGGCCTCGTTAAGCATCCCTGTGACGCTCTCAACTTCATTCTAAGGGTGCCAAGAGACTGGTTAGTCAAAGCCTCTAGAAGGGGATCCTCGTTGAAAGGAGCCCTTTTTACTCAAAACACATGGGCTAGTACTTGAGGTGTTCACTGATTGAGAAAATACCCGTGAGGTATGGGACTCTGATAAAAAAAAAAAAAAACACACACACACACAAAAAAAACAGAATCTGTGGCTTGAAGGGAACTCCGTCACCTATGAGTTGGGACCCTGGCCCTAGACTCTGTGGTTCTAAGAACTTATTTGAGCCCCAATGGTATTGACTGGGACCTGATCCCACTAAATGGATCCTAGATCCCTGCCAAGGTTGGTAGAGACAAAGCAGCAGGTCTGAGAGTCCAGACGAGGTGCTCTGGCTGGTCCACTCTCTAAGGCTGGAGAAGGGAGACCAGGATGGTACTTGAACGTCCCAGGGATGCTGTCCCATCCCTTCCTTCCTCACTCCTACTCTTTGACCCTGATGGCCAAAGCCAGAGACGCAGGCCCTAAAGGTAAAAACGTCCTCTCTGTATTCTCTGGCTTTTACTCCCTAGTGTCTCTGCATAAGTCCCTTTGAGGCTGTTAGCCTACCCCTCCATCTCTTCCATTGACAAGGAGGATATGAATGATCTTGACACTGCTTATATGAGGGCGGCAAAAGCCCTGCTCTCAACTGCATGTGAGAAAAAAACATCTCACTTAATTCTTCCCTCGCCCCTTGGTCCCTGGCTGTGGACATGTTAAACATTTGTGAAAACTTTGGCCACGTCCCCATGAGTGGCAAGGCAGGGTAAATGGCTATGCCAAGTGAAAGAAGACCAAAGACAAAAAGACCATGTCATTCAGCAGCTTAAAACCCCTCAACAGCTTCACATTGCCCAGAGTAAGGATCAACATACATGTAATAGGTTCTCAAAAGCCCTACATCATCTGGGTACAAGCTCCCCCTCCAACCCCACTCTGTACTATCTCCCCCTACCCCCAACCCCAGCTGGGCACTCCAGCTCTACTGGCTGTATGTCTCTCTCCTAATTTTTCTACTTACCACAGGGCCTTTGCACACGCTGTTCCCTCTGCCTGGTAGACTTATCCATGCTCCTTAGGGAAGCCTTTCGTGGCTCCTCCTCCCCCAGGTTAGGCCCCCTGGTTATTTACACTTGGGCATCATGTGCCTTCCCTTTGCTGCATCATTTGACATTCATTTGTGTGATTATTCATGTCTTTCCCTTCCCTTCCCTTCCCCTTACTCGGCTGGAGTCCTACTGGGGCAGCGACAGTGTCTCTTCTTCCTTGCTGTTGGATCTCAGGATTAAGCACAGTGCCTGGCATACAGCAGGTGCTCAATAAATACTTATCAAATTGGAAAAGGAAGGGTTTTTTTTCTTTTTTTTTTTTTTTC